AGTAGAGATAGGGTTTTGCCATGTTGGCCAGGCTGGTCTCTAACTCCTGGCCTCAAGTGATCCTCCCGCCTTGGCCTCCCAAAGTTCTGAGATTGCAAGTGTTAGCCACTGTGCCCAGCCCTCAGTTAACATTTTTATCATGAATGCCATTTGGTTTGACTTTGAAGTCAGACCTTGATTAATTCTTCCACCATCATTACCCCTTTGGTATAGGCTGTGAATTCCGGGGCTCTGTTAACCACATCACGTGACTTTAATGGGTCTCTGGTCTTGGCTCAGATTTGGGTCTAAGTTAACCTTCCATTTAAGGCCTCTCTGAAATAACTTTGGAATTGGGTTACTATTGCACCACCAGTGCCCCTCTGATTTGATCTTCAAGCAGGATATTTGTTAATGTTTTCTCCATCCATACACCCTGATAGAGGTCTTGAATCCTAGGACTTTCTTAACTATTGTAACCATCAGAGTTCCCGTTTTGTATCGAACATGAACCTTTGTTAACTCTGCAATCCTGTTCCGGGCTGACTTCCAATCCAGCCCTTTGTTAAGTCGTCTAAAACCAATGTCCCTTAGGTTTTACCTCGAACCTCTGACTCTATGAACTCTTTTAGTTTTGATACGGGCTGCAAAAGGCCATATAAGCCTACTTGAACTAGGGCAGGCAGAAGTCCAGGCTGTAAATGACAGGTGAAGGTGGGCCCTTCCGTGTTCAAAGGAGCCAATGGAGGACCGGTGGGCAGTGAGTGACAGATGGGGGCGGGTCCTGACGCCAAGCAGGAACAATAGGAAGGCGGCAGGGCGCCGAGGCCAGGTGGGGAGAAGTGGGCGGGTATGTGTGAGCCCCCTGAAAGGCTGCATGATGTCAAAGGTCTCTTCCCTTTCTCCAGACGTTTTAGGAATTCGCTTCTGCGGAGGAATCTCCCGGGGGGTGCTCTGTCCAGCCTTCCCACTTTCCCCGTTTCCCACCCTGCCATGTCGCCACGCCTTTGCTCAGGCCGTGCCTCTTCTGGTGGCCGGGAACGCCCACTCACCCGGACAAGTCGCGGCCCTTCCAAGCCTCACACTGCTTTCGTAGGATCAATTCCGAATACCCAAACTCGGAGATATCACGAGGACTCCCCCGGGCCCCCAAACGCACCTCTCCTCTGGCTGGAATGGGAGCCTCCAGAAGCAGTGCGAGACCACGGCCAGCGACAGAGGTCCTGGCGCTGGCGGAATGACGCCATTTTTGTTACTGGTAGAGCTCGGCTTCGTGGCTGTTTCGGAGCCACCGAAAGATAAGCTCCCTCGTCACCCTGACATCTCTCCGGGAAGACTGGAAGGGAAATGGCCTTTCGGGGGATGTTGAACGCATTTGGGCAGGCGGGGAGCCAAGCCCGGCTTGAGAGCAGAGCCGGGGTGAGGGGCCTGGCTGAGTGCTGCGGGTCTATATATCTGCACATATCCATGATTATTACCTTAGGACGAAGTTCCGGAAATGGAATTACCGAGTCAGATGAGAAACACAAGTCATCAATGAATTAACAAGCAACACATTGTCACATCCAGCTGTTGAAGAGTGGTTAACTCAGCTTGATCTCCGAAGACTCTTCTGCACCCCACCCCGCCCCCAACTGCTTTCCAAAGAGAAACAGAAAATGATTGAGTCCCAGGTAAGTTATTTGTTTGCCACTTGGTTTTCCCACGAGCAGATTGTACAGGAATGTGCTGTTATAGGAACCAGTGACATTTGAGGATGTGGCTGTGGACTTCACGCAGGAAGAGTGGCAGCAGTTGAATCCTGCTCAGAAGACCCTGCATAGGGATGTGATGCTGGAGACCTATAATCACCTGGTCTCCGTGGGTAAGGGCAGATTCCCTGTGTACCAATGAATCAGGCCAAAGCCACTACAATTTTCTCTTAACAGGGTGTTCAGGTATAAAACCAGATGTAATCTTTAAGTTGGAACATGGAAAGGACCCATGGATCATAGAGAGTGAGTTGTCAAGGTGGATCTACCCAGGTAAGTGAGAATTGGGTACATGGTCAAGCGGGTATTTGATTTTCCCTCTTTCTTCTTCCTTCAGACAGAGTGAAAGGCCTTGAATCTTCCCAGCAGATCATTTCTGGAGAACTTTTATTTCAAAGGGAGATACTAGAAAGAGCCCCAAAGGATAATTCATTGTACTCTGTTTTAAAAATCTGGCATATTGATAATCAGATGGATAGATATCAAGGAAATCAAGACAGAGTTTTGAGGCAGGTCACAGTCATCAGTCGTGAAACATTGACTGATGAGATGGGTTCCAAGTACAGTGCATTTGGGAAAATGTTCAATCGGTGCACAGACCTTGCTCCTTTAAGTCAAAAATTCCATAAGTTTGATTCATGTGAAAATAGCTTGAAGTCTAATTCAGACTTACTAAATTATAACAGGAGCTATGCAAGAAAGAACCCCACTAAGAGATTTAGATGTGGGAGACCACCTAAGTATAATGCTTCCTGTTCTGTGCCTGAGAAGGAAGGCTTCATTCATACTGGAATGGAGCCCTATGGAGATAGTCAATGTGAAAAAGTTCTCAGTCATAAGCAAGCCCATGTTCAGTATAAGAAATTTCAAGCCAGAGAGAAACCCAATGTTTGTAGTATGTGTGGGAAAGCCTTTATCAAGAAGTCACAGCTCATTATACATCAAAGAATTCATACTGGAGAGAAACCATATGTATGTGGAGATTGTAGGAAAGCCTTCAGTGAGAAATCACACCTCATTGTGCATCAGAGGATTCATACTGGGGAGAAACCCTATGAATGTACTAAGTATGGAAGAGCATTCTCCCGGAAGTCACCTTTCACTGTTCATCAGAGAGTCCATACTGGAGAGAAACCCTATGAGTGTTTTGAGTGTCCAAAAGCTTTCTCCCAGAAGTCACATCTAATTATACATCAGAGAGTTCATACCAGAGAGAAGCCCTTTGAATGCAGTGAATGCAGGAAAGCCTTCTGTGAGATGTCTCACCTTTTTATACACCAGATAACTCATACTGGGAAGAAGCCCTATGAATGTACTGAATGTGGGAAGACCTTCCCTCGGAAAACACAGCTCATTATACATCAGAGAACGCATACTGGAGAGAAGCCCTATAAGTGTGGTGAATGTGGGAAAACTTTCTGCCAACAGTCCCACCTCATAGGACATCAAAGAATTCATACAGGAGAAAAACCTTATGTGTGTACTGACTGTGGGAAGGCCTTTTCCCAGAAGTCACACCTCACTGGCCATCAAAGACTTCATACTGGAGAGAAACCTTATATGTGTACTGAATGTGGAAAATCCTTCTCTCAGAAATCACCTCTTATCATACACCAGAGAATTCATACAGGGGAGAAACCTTATCAGTGTGGTGAATGTGGCAAAACCTTCTCCCAGAAATCACTCCTCATTATTCATCTGAGAGTTCACACAGGGGAGAAACCTTATGAGTGTACTGAGTGTGGGAGGGCCTTTTCCCTGAAGTCACATCTCATTCTACATCAGAGAGGTCATACTGGAGAGAAACCCTATGAATGTAGTGAATGTGGAAAGGCCTTCTGTGGAAAGTCTCCACTCATTATACATCAGAAAACTCATCCTAGGGAGAAAACCCCTGAATGTGCTGAGTCTGGAATGACTTTTTTCTGGAAATCACAGATGATTACATATCAGAGAAGACACACTGGGGAGAAACCCTCCAGATGCAGTGACTGTGGGAAGGCATTCTGCCAGCATGTATACTTTACTGGGCATCAGAATCCATATAGGAAAGACACCTTGTATATATGCTGATTGTGGGAAGGCCTATTCCCAGAAGTCAGTCCTCATTGTCTATGGGAAAACTCACATTGAATAGAAATAGTGACAACTTCTCAACTGTAGAATAGACTAATATGTTCCTCAGTATACATGATTACCCTTCCACAGAATGATCTGCTTAGGCCCTCAGAATATTTTCAACATCACAAATATGGAATCAATTTGCTCACCCTCAAACTGTCTCAGCCCTCTTCACAGAATAAATGTATCTGGAAGAATTAGCACTACTTTGGTGTTGTTTGGTCATTAAATGCTTTATAGAATTCTCTTGTGAATTTATTTGGGCATGGTGCATTATTTGAAGGGTATCTCTTTGTCATCTTTCTCTATTTTTTCCATATTTTTCTGTTTAGATTATATATGCATTTATGTATTTATTTATTTTGAGATGGAGTCTCGCTCTGTTACCCAGGCTGGAGTGCAGTGGCGTGATCTTGGCTCACTGCAACCTCCACCTCCTAGGTTTGAGCGATTGTCCTGCCTCGCCCTCTCGAGTAGCTGGGATTATAGGCATGCACCACCAGGCCCGGCTAATTTTTGTATTTTTAGTAGAGATGGGGTTTCACCATGTTGGCAAGGCTGGTCTCGAACTCCTGACCTCAGGTGATCCACCCACTTCGGCTTCCCAAAGTGCTGGGATTACAGGCATGAGCCACAGCACCTGACCTATATATGCATTTAGATTGAGATATTGATATATCAATATATAGATGTAGAAATATGGACTCTTTGTAATTTTTAAAAATCATGTATTTCCTCAAGGTTCTTAATATATTTGCATAATTTTGGGTAAAGTAGTCTCATGATTAATTTCCTTTATATCTGTGGTTATTTCTCCAACATAGTTCTCATAGAGTGTATTTGTGATTTTTTCCCTCAATTAGGTAAATAAATGCTAATATTTTATTTCTTTTACTCTCCCTCACCTGTGTTGCAGTTCATGCATTTTTTGCCGTT